TACTCTAGAGTTTGTGGTGTAAAAATGTGTACATGTATGTACACCAATATATGTGTGTCCATTTCTCTAGATTCATGGTAGATACTCTTTTTGATAGGCTTAGAGAAGGGGCAGTGTATAAATATATGTTCTAATGCTATTGTTCTTGGAAATCTAATTCATCTATTTAAAACAATTGTGCTTCATAAATGTTACAATAAAAGTACTATAGATTATAGAAAGGACTGTTTCTGTGGTAGGTAAAAAATGTGTTTAGCCAGCTCCCAAAATGGTCCCCAGTGATTCTCATTCTGGCATTCACACCCTTGTGTATCCAACACTGAATCATGACTGGCCTGTGATGATAGTATATTGAGGAAATGACAGAGTGTGACTTCCAAAGCTAGGACATAAATGATATTGCCACTTCTGCCTTGACCTCTTGGGTTACTCACCTGAGATGGAAGTGGAAGTCTGCTCCTGTGTTGTGAGGATACTCAGCCATGTACAGATACGCGGTGTGCGAAGGGAGGCTTCTTTTTCTTTTCTTTTCTTTTTTTTTTGAGACAGTCTTGCTCTATATCCTGGGCTGGAGTGCAGTGGCGGGATCTTGGCTCACTGCAACCTCCGCCTCCTGGGTTCAAGTGATTCTCCTACCTCAGCCTCCCAAGTAGCTGGGGTTACAGGTGCCCGCCACCACGCCCAGCTAATTTTTGTATTTTTAGTAGAGACAGGGTTTCGCCATGTTGGCCAGGGTGGCCTCAAACTCCTGACCTCAGGTGATCTGCCTGCCTTGGCCTCCCAAATTGCTGGGATTACAGGTCTGAGCCACTGCACCCGGCGCAGGAAGGGAAGTTTCACACTAATAGCTGGCATCTATGTGCCAACCATGTGAGTGAGTTACCTTTGAGGCAAATCCCCAGCCTCAGTCCAACTTTCAAGTGACTGCAGTCCCAGGTGACACCTGACTAGACCCTCATGAGAGATCCCAAGCCAGTACCATCCAGCCAAGCCACTCCCGAATTCCTCATCCACAGAACCTTTTTTTTTTTTCCTTTTTCTCTTTTTAGGACTGACTGACTATGTTCACTGATTCATAGAAACTTTAAGAGATAATAAGTGTGTTTTGTTTTCAGCCATAAGGTTTTAGGGTGATTTGTTATGCAGCAGTAGATACCTAAGATACTCTCCATAATAGGACTTCATAAGTCAGTCTAATTCTTAAGAAAGGAATAACAAATCCAAGAAGTGGGACCCCTGTAATAAAGCAATATATCTAGATATCCAGGATCATTTTTTATCTTTTAGTGGTGGGAGACCAATTCCCCTTTATAGCATGGAAATGCTTGGTGGTGAGGAGCCTGGTATCTGGAACTGTGTTCAGGAGAAGTTATCAGCGTGATTAAAGTAAAACAAAGTCTGGGCCGGGCGCGGTGGCTCACGCCTGTAATCCCCAGCACTTTGGGAGGCCGAGGTGCACGGATCACAAGGTCAGGAGATCGACACCATCCTGGCTAACACGGTGAAAACCCGTCTCTACTAAAAATACAAAAAATTAGCTGGGCGTGGTGGCGGGGTGCCTGTAGTCCCAGCTACTCGGGAGGCTGAGGAAGGAGAATGGCGTGAACCCAGAAGGCAGAGCTTGCAGTGAGCCGAGATTGCGCCATTGCACTCCAGCCTGGGCGACAGAGCGAGACTCCGTCTCAAAAAAACAAACAAACAAAAAACAAGCAAAAAAAAAAAAAACAAAGTCTGTCCATCTTAGCAACCACTTTGATACTGGAGAAAGGCTCCTGTCCAGAAGGAAGGGCACAGTAGTGAGGTACTTGCCAATGAGCTGGGTAGAGCTGCCACTGGCTGGCTTCGGGAAGTGTTTATCACTGACTGGCTCATGTTCAGAAGCTTGGAGTGAGGCTGTTGTGTACTGGTTGATTTTCAGAGTACGTGTACTGATCTAAAATTATGTAAATTAATGGCAAGTACTTGTTAGTGACTTGGGACTTTGGTCAAAAAACAGTCTTTTCCTTTCCTGAATATGAAAAGTAAGTTCTTTTAATTAGCAGCCTCCCCTCTTCACTGTTTTTTCTTCCTGCAGTCCAACTAACAGAACAGACCATAAAGGTCTGTCCAGATCATTATTTATGGAAGTATGAGATATATATATTTCAGCTGGTGTTAACATTTTATTTAAGTGCCAGTTACTGAGCAGAAAAATAGCTGTAACTACGAGTTTTTGTAATTTATTGGAAAAAGCTAAATATAAGACATTTAGGGTGTCCTCCCAAAGTCAACACAGGACAAGATCATTTAATATAGGACATGTCCTGTGTATACAGGATGCCTAGCAACTGTATGTAGCCACGGGTGTTTTGGTTGTTAAATGAATCTGTCCTAAAAGGTTCTACGCACATCTAGGTCCTTGGAAGGGAGAGGGCTAAAACGGCGAGTGGAAACCATGGTTTCCCTGAGGACTGCCCAGCTGAGGACCCAAGCAAGATCCTGGGCTTGGGCCTCTTAGAGATGACAAAGCAGGCGCCATTCTCCCCTCACCTGCACGGCCCAGGCTTCAGGTGAGCCACGGGGCCAAGGCGGCCAACAGCTGGTCCTTAGCACTCATGGCTCTTTTTCTCTTAGCTCTTGAGGATCTTGCTTGTCCAAACCCAGAAGACAGTGCATGAAGCCAGGGGACATCCGCCATGCTCCAAACAACTTGGCCTCAGGTGAGCTGAGCTTCTTTCAGTTTTTTTGTTTGGGCCCTTTGTAACAGTTTGCTATCTTCCTCAGATGTTTTGGGGATTCTAGTAGCCCTTGGGTTTGATGACTTCAGAGGAGAGTTTTGCAATCAGCAGCCTCCAGAAATACTGGGTAGGGAAATCCTTGGTTCTCTTTGTTTTTTGCCTCAATTTGTCTTTCTCTTTTCTTCATGAAGTAGCGTTTCCATTCCCCAAACCTGCTCTGATCTCCCACCTGGAGAGAGGGGAAGCACCATGGGGCCCAGATCCCTGGGACACCGAGATTCTGAGAGGCATCAGTCAAGGTGAGTATGAGAATCCAGTGGTGAAGTTTCTTTAACTAGGAACACTTGTGGTTTCTTTGGTCAGGTGGTGAGTCCTGGATCAAAAATGAAGGGCTAGTTATAAAGCAGGAAGCCTCTGAAGAAACAGAGTTGCACAGAATGCCAGTAGGAGGACTTCTCAGGAACGTTTCTCAGCACTTTGATTTTAAAAGGAAGGCACTGAAGCAGACTTTCAATCTAAATCCAAATCTGATACTTCGAGGTGGAATGAAGTTCTATGAATGTAAAGAATGTGGGAAAATCTTCCGATATAACTCAAAGCTTATTCGGCATCAGATGAGTCATACTGGGGAAAAGCCCTTTAAGTGTAAGGAGTGTGGCAAAGCTTTCAAGTCCAGCTATGATTGTATTGTACATGAGAAAAACCACATTGGAGAAGGGCCCTATGAATGTAAGGAGTGTGGCAAAGGTTTGAGTTCCAACACAGCCTTGACTCAACATCAGAGGATCCACACTGGAGAGAAACCCTATGAATGTAAAGAGTGTGGAAAGGCTTTCCGTAGGAGTGCGGCATACCTGCAGCATCAGAGATTACACACGGGAGAGAAACTCTATAAATGTAAGGAATGTTGGAAAGCTTTCGGTTGTAGGTCACTTTTTATTGTCCATCAGAGAATTCATACTGGGGAGAAACCTTATCAATGTAAGGAGTGTGGCAAAGCCTTCACCCAGAAAATAGCCTCCATTCAGCATCAGAGAGTTCACACTGGGGAGAAGCCTTATGAATGTAAGGTGTGTGGGAAAGCCTTCAAATGGTATGGAAGTTTTGTTCAGCATCAGAAATTGCACCCTGTGGAGAAGAAGCCAGTCAAGGTCCTTGGGCCATCCCTGGTCAGTCCCCAGTGCTCCTCTCCAGCCATACCTCCTGTTCTTCTCCAGGGATCCTGTTCTGCTTCAGCCGTAGCTGTGCCTTCACTGACCTTTCCACATGCTGTGCTCATTCCTACCTCTGGGAATTTTTTCATGCTGCTGCCTACATCTGGAATACCTTCTTCATCTGCCCAAATAGTGCGTGTCTTCCAGGGTCTTACTCCCACTGTGAAACCTTCCCCAGTTATTCTCACCCCTTCTTCTCACTCCTCATGAGCTTTATCTTGGCAGTCTTACGGCTCTTATGCCTAGCAAATCTCCAGCCTAATTTTATATATTTTTTTGAGAAAGGGTCTTGCTCTGTCACCCAGGCTAGAGTGCGGTGGTGTGATCTTGGCTCACTGCAACCTCCCCCTCCTGGGTTCAAGCGATTCTCCTCCTTCAGACTCTCGAATAGCTGGGATTACAGGCACGCCTCACCACGCCCAGCTAATTTCTGTATTTTTAGAAGAGATGGGGTTTCGCCATCTTGGCCAGGCTGGTCTCAAACACCTGACCTCAAGTGATCCGCCTGCCTTGGCCCCCCAAAGTGCTGGGATTACAGGAGTGAGCCACTGTGCCCAGCCTCCAACCTAATTTGAGTTTCATTTGTATTTTTTTCATCACCTTACATGTGTTAACAGCTGTTTCAACATAAACTCCATTATAATCTATATACATTTAAAGACCGTGTTTACATAATCTCTTCTGGGTAGAAAATGGAAATACTTAACCTTTGCATTGGTCCCTTTCAGGCTTGAACAACAGTGGCTGTATCTGCATCGTGGGGTTGCTGGTGGTAGAACACTTTGGTGTTAGGAAAGTTTGGAAAAGAGGATATCCCTGTATTAGGCCATTATGATTAGAGATAAGCAGCCTGGGAGAAACATACAAGACCTGTGGCTACTGGTAGAGAATTGGAATAAGCTTCCAACAATGGACTGTAGAGATTAATGGAGATTGTTTAGTGGGCCCATGGCTAGGTGGGGTATTAATACAGTTGAAGTTATGTTGCCCTTGGCACAGATCTTTGAGAATCTCATACATCTGTGAAAAAGATAATGTGAAATAAACAGTAAAAAAAAAAAGTATGTTGATGGCAGTGAGAGTAATCATGTCTTTAAACGTGAAGTTTTTTTTTCTTTAGTTTTGCTCTTGATAGCTAGATGTTTCTTTTAACTTTTATTTCGTAAGTAAATATACACAAAGGCATTCATCTTTGTTGAATCTGTTGTGCAGATTTTTCTTGATGAGCATTCTGTTTTTTTTTCTTTGTGAGCACTGGCTTCTATATTTTATTTCATATTTATGAATTATAAATATGAATTTAATTACTAAAGAAATAAAAATAATGGTGTAAAGCCAACTCGAGGGGAATCTGAATAAGCTTCCAAAATTTTTTTTTTTAAGAAATAAAGGGAGCTGTGTAGTGGGTCAGTGGCTAGGTAGGTTAGTGAAGTGGAATTTGGGGTTGCTCTTGGAAGTGGCCTTGATGAGGATCCTTTACAACTATTCAGAGGACTGTGTGAAGTAGTTACTGGAAAAAGAACTTGAATTATGCATTTATTGGCATTAATGTAAACAGTAAGTCCTAAGCTTTGATGGAAGGGTCCATACATTTTTTTTTTTTTTTTGCTGATGTTGCTATCTAGATGTTTCTCTATAGCAATTAATAGCAAAACCTTTACATTCTTGGTTTTTAAACTTTACCATGTGTCTGAATTACATAGTGTGCTTGTAAAAAGAAGAGTTTTCTCTCTTGCACAAATTCTGATTTTGGCTATCTGTGGTGATGGCCAGATCTTTAGCATGGACCATACTTTGAGAGATATGCTTCAAACAGAAAATGCCCACCCCTCCTCCTTTACCCAGCATAAACTCTATGGTTAATTCTTAAAATAATGCCTTACAGTCTCCATTAACTCCCTTGCCCTTCTCTTGCTTTGTCATGCTCGCTTGGCAAAACCTCATCTCTGACTAAATGCAGTTCTTTGCCTTCTCTGTTCCTGCACCAAAAATGATCAGGAGAAAGCATATTACCAGGCTGAACTGTCACTTTAAATTCATGACCAGTAACTTCATGGAGGCCCTTAACGTTTCCTGATGGTCATACTACAATTTTTGGAGTCCACTTAACTCCCCTGCTTTCCTAGGCCACTACTTTATACTTTCTCTCTTCTGTAACTTCCAAAGCATCCCTCTCAGTTCTCATGCTCAGCTGATGGTTATGTTTCTGCCTTCGGCGAGAGAACAGCAAGCTCCAGAAAGTGGCTGCGCCTTCAGCCCCGTGCTAGAATGAGAACATATGGAGCCAACTTGAGTTCGGAAGGGCTGTGGCCACCTCGTTTCGCCCATCTACTTTTCACCTTGCCGTATCTGATTCTTCACCACCGTATTCTCAGTCACTTCCACTAAACAGTGCCAGTGTTTTAAGGTTCTGTCACACTCAGTAACCCACTTCTGGTTCCTCATTCCGTGTCAGTGATCAGCAGTAGACTGAAGAATCTACCTTAGATTTGCTCCATACTATTAATTAGCTTACAAAATGTCTAAGAGGAGCTAAGCTGGGATGCCACATAGGCAGAAGCCAGGAAAAATGACCAACCACAGAACCAAGTGGTTCCAGTGGAAACTCAGCAGCTGCTGGTGCCTGCTACTGGACTGCCACCCCCCATTGAAGAGACTGGACCACCAGGAAGGTCGTTTCACATTCTGTAGTAAAAATACCCCTACAATCATTTTGGTAGGGTCTTCTGTCTTCAGCCAGGGTGTACCTGCTCGGTGGGAGTTGGTTATATATGTATGTCCAAGTTGCAGGGGCTTCTGGGAAATACAGGTTTTGGATTCTGCCTGGGAAGAGAGTCATAGTATGAAGAAGTCTGAAAATGGGGAAGGGATTTTCAGAATATGTTGAGCAGCTGTAAAATATCAGATACCCATTATAGGCATTGAAGGTTACCTAAATGACAGAAGGATGCACTATATTCATGGGTAGGAAAGATTAGTTTCATCAAGATTTCAATTTTTATCAATTCATAAATTAAAAACAATATAAAAATTCCAGAGGGGTGTGTGTATAGAGAGGCAAAGGACACAGAGTAGCTAACCTAGTTTTGAAGAACAAGATGGGGGGTTTTATGCTACCAGATATTATATACAATGATCATCAAACACAGAACAAAGCAAAAAACAAACTCCCCAAACCCAAGTTGAAACAAAAAAAACCCCCAGACTGTAATAGTATTATTATTATTTTTTAAGATGGAATCTTGCTCTGTTGCTCAGGCTGGAGTGCAGTGGTGCAATCTTGGCTCACTGCAACCTACACCTCCCGGGTTCAAGTGATTCTCTTGCCTCAGCCTCCTGAGTAGTGTGTGCCACCACGCCCAGCTAATTTTTTAATTTTTAGTAGAGACAGGGTTTCACCATGTTGGCCAGGCTGGTCTTGAACTCCTGGCAGCCTCAAGTGATCCACCCACCTCGGTCTCCCAAAGTGTTGGGATTACAGGCGTGAGCCACTGCACCTGGCCTGTAACATGATTTGCTGAAATTTTTAAAAATCTTAAATAATGTACTGTTTAGAAATATACATATTTTATACAAAATTATAAAGAAAGCATAGAGAGGTAAGCATTAGTGGCACAGCTGAGAAAATATAAAAGGTAGTTCTGTCTCTATCCTGTCTCCTTTATTCTGCTACTGCTCTCATTCTGTCTCATCCCAGGAATCCAGTCCCAAGTGCTGCCTGCCAATCGTCCAGCACCCTCCACCTTTGCCACCTATTTCTTGTTGTAAAACAGATGTTTGTTTCTAAAATATAATGAATTAATGATTATCAAAGTACAGGCATACCTCATTTTATTGCAGTTTGTTTTATTGTGTCTTGCGGATATTGCATTTTTTACAAACTGAAGGTTTGTGGCAGGCCTGTGTTGAGCAAGACTATCAGTGCCATTTTTTTTCAACAGCATGTGCTCATTTCATTTTTCTGTGTCTTACACAGAAACTTAAAATATTTCAAACTTTTCATTATATGTGTTTTGGTGATTAGTGACTTTTATGTTTCTATTGTAATTGTTTTGGGGTGCCACAGACTGCATCCATCTAAGACAGTGAGCTTAGTTGATGTGTGTGTGTGTGTTCTGATTACTCCACTAACTGATGGTTCCCCATCTCTCTCCCTCTCCTCAGACCTCACTATTCTCTCAGACACAACAGTATTGAAATTAGACCAATTGATAACCTTACAAACACCTTTAAGTGTTTAAGTGAAAAAGTCACATGCCTCTCACTTTAAATCAAAAGCTAGAAATGATTAAGCTTAGTGAGGAAGGCTAATGTCAACAGCTGAGATAGGCCAAAAGCTAGACTGCTTCTGCCAAACAGTCAAGTTGTGAATGCAAAAGAAAAGTTCTTGAAGGAAATGAAAAGTACTTCTCCAGGGAACACATGAACGATAATAAAGTGGCCAGGTGCAGTGGCTGACACCTAGAATCCCAGCACTTCGGGGAGCCAAAGCGGGAGGATCCCCTGAAGCCAGGAGTCCGAGACCAGCTTGGGCCACAAAGTGAGACCCCTGTCTCTACAAAAAATTAAAAATTTAGCTGGGTGTGGTTGTGCATGCCTGTAGTCCGATCTACTTGGGAGGCTGAAGTGAGAGGATCCCTTTAGCCAGGGAGTTCGAGACTGCAGTGAGCTATGATTGTGCCACTGCACTCTAGCCTGTGTGACAGAATGAAACCAAAAAAAGTGAAACAGCATTATTACTGATATGGAGAAAGTTTTAGGGGTCTGGATCAAACCAACCACAAATTCCCTTAAGCCAAAACCTAATCCAGAGCAAGGCCATAACTGCCATTGTATGAAGGCTGAGAGAAGTGAGGAAGCTGCAGGAAAGTTTGAAGCTAGCAGAGGTTGGTTCATGAGGTTTAAGAAGTCATCTTATCATAAAAGTGCAAGGTGAAGCAGCAAGTGCTGGTGTAGAAGCTGTAGCAATTTATCCAGATCTAGCTAAGTTAATTGATGAAGTTGCTACACCACGAGATTTTCAGTGTATTCCAAACAGCCTTCTTTTGGAAGAAGAAACCATCTAGGACTTTCATGGAGAAGAGAAGTTAATCCCTGGCTTAAAAGCATCAAAGGACAGCTCGTCTCTCTTGTTAGGGGTTCATGCAGCTGGTAACTTTAAGTTGAAGCCAATGCTCATTTACCATTCAGAAAATCCTAGGGCCCATAAGAATTATGCTAAATCCACTCTGCCTGTGCTCTAGAAATGGAAGATCAAAGCCTGGATGACAGCACATCTGTTTACAGCATGGATTACTGAATATTTTAAGCCCACTGTTGAGACCTACTAAATATTAGGAAAAAAGAATTCTGTCAGGTGTGGTGGCTCACACTTGTAATCCCAACACTTTGGGAGGCCAAGGCAGGTGGATCAGTTGAGGTCAGGAGTTTGAGACCAGCCTGACCAACATGGAGAAACCCTATCTCTACTAAAAATACAAAAATTAGCTGGATGTGGTGGTGTGTGCCTGTAATCCCAGCTACTTGGGAGGCTGAGGCAGGAGAATTGCTTGAATCCAGAGGCAGAGGTTGCAGTGAGCTGAGGTTGCACCACTGTGCTTCAGCCTGGGTAACAGAGTGAGACTGTCTCAAAAAAAAAAAAAATTTAGTTCCAAATATTACTGCTCGTTGATAATGTGTCTGGTCACCCAAGAGTTCTGATGGAGATGTACAAAGAGATTAATGTTTTTATGTCTGCTAAACAACATCCATTCTGCAGGATCCATTACTCCATGGGTCAAGGAGTAATTTTGACTTTCAAGTATTATTTAAGGAATACATTTTGTAAGGCTGTGGCTGCCATAGTGGTTGTTCTGTACAAAGTAACTTGAAAACCTTCTGGAAAGGATTCATCATTCTAGATGCCATTAAGGACATTTGTGATTCATGGGAGAAGGTCAAAATATCAACATTAACAGGAGTTCAGAAGACATTGACCTCAACCCTGATGGATGATCTTGAGGGGTTCAAGACTTCAGTGGACGAAGTAACTGCAGATGTGGTGGAAATAGCAAGATAACTAGACTTAGAAGTGGAACCTGCATATGTGACTGAATTGCTGCAATCTCATGATAAAACGTGAACAAATGAGGAGTTGCTTCTAATATAAGAGCCACAAAAGTGGTTTCTTGAGATGGAAACTACTCCTGGTGAAGATCCTGTGACCATTGTTGAAATGACAACAAAGGACTTAGAATATTACATAAACTTAGTTGATAAAACAGCAGCAGAGTTTGAGAGGATTGACTTCAATTTTGAAGAATGTTCCACTGTGGGTAAAAGGCTATCCAACAGCAACACATGCTACAGATAAATCTTTCGGAAAGGAAGAGTCAGTTGATGTTGCAGCCTTCCTTGTTGTCTCATTTAAAGAAATCTCTAGAGCCACACTAACCTTCAGCAACCACCACACCGATCATTCAGCAGCCATCAACAGTGAGGCAAGACTGTCTTCCAGCAACAAAGACTCACTGAAGACTTAGATTATCGTTAACATCTTTTAGCAATAAAATATTTTTAAATTAAAGTATGTACATTGTCAGATATAATGCTATTGCAAACTTAATAGACTATAATATAGATTAAACATAACTTTTATAGGTACTGGAAAATAAAAATAATTGTGTGACTCCCTTTATTGTGTTAAACATTTTATTACAGTTGTCTGGAAGCAAACCTGCAATATCTCCAAGATATGCCTGTATTTTTCAAAATGTGGTCTTTTAACATTGCTATGAAGTTTATCAGTAATAATATCTTATTTCATGGTTGTCCAGAAGTTACATAACTTGTCTTAATCTAAAAATCATATCATTTAAAAAGCCTGATGATTTAATATTTTTCATAAAGAAAACTTTTGACAATTTGTTTTTAAGAGACAAAGTTTTCTATGTTG